AATCCTCTCTCTTTAGATGGAAGGAGCTCCTTTTTTATAGCTAGACCCAACCGTCTGGGCACCCATCAGATATTTTCACATCAATCCCACACCGCCATGTCTAAACCATGCTCCGCCCCGCTCTTCTCACACAATCTGGGTTTCTCATTCTGATTTCCCATGTCCCTTGCTCTCTGAGGCAGCAGAGGTTAATGGCTAAGAACATAGAATACGGGCCTGCCAGGCCTCCAGTGTATGCTCCTCTGCCTGCTGGTGCAGCCTTTTGCACAAGTTCTTCATTGTGACTCAGTTTCTCCATCTGTAGAGTGGGGATAATAACAGCCCCTACTTTACAAGGTTGATGTATGGGTTAGTGAGGTCATATTTACAAACTTGCTCAGAATACTTCCTGACACACAGCAAGACCTATCACATGACTGTTTGCCGAAAAAAATAAAAATAAATCCAGCTCCCAAGCCATTCATTGGTCTACGGATTCAAGATAAAGAGAATATAAAACAAGAAGAAAAACATCCTTGACTCAACTGAGTGTGAAGAAATTAGGGGGAAATAATAGTAAGCAATACCAAATGACAATCACAGAGGGGCGGCCAAGGGCTGCTGACCTTCTGTGGTCCACGCAGAGGCTGGGCTCCAGCCCATTGGCCGGCTCCCTCCACGGCCCCACGGTCCCGCTCAGTTCTGACACCTGGGGAGCTTCAGGAGCTAAGCTACGCTACACGGTTCATGGTGAGCATCCTCAAGAAACCACCCCAAACACCAACAAGGAAAGAAGCCTGGGGCCTTGTGCTGGGACAACACACACACCCTTGAGAGATATATAAGCTCCTAGCACCCAGACACTCACTCACTCCCTCCTTCCCATCCAGCACCCAGACGCTCACTCACTCCCTCCCTCCTGCCCATCCAGCACCCAGACGCTCACTCACTCCCTCCCTCCTGCCCATCCAGCACCCAGACACTCACTCACTCCCTCCTTCCCATCCAGCACCCAGACACTCACTGTCTCCCTCTCAGCTCCCCCAGCTCAACCCCCAGCACGGCTGCATCCACCATGTCCGTCTGCTCCAGCGACCTGAGCTATGGCAGCCGCGTCTGCCTTCCTGGTTCCTGTGACTCTTGCTCCGACTCCTGGCAGGTGGACGACTGCCCAGAGAGCTGCTGTGAGCCCCCCTGCTGCGCCCCGGCCCCCTGCCTGAGCCTGGTCTGCACCCCAGTGAGCCGTGTATCCAGCCCCTGCTGCCGAGTGACCTGTGAGCCCAGCCCCTGCCAATCAGGCTGCACCAGCTCCTGCACGCCCTCGTGCTGCCAGCAGTCTAGCTGCCAGCCGGCTTGCTGCACCTCCTCCCCCTGCCAGCAGGCCTGCTGCGTGCCCGTCTGCTGCAAGACTGTCTGCTGCAAGCCTGTGTGCTGTATGCCCGTCTGCTGTGGGCCTTCTTCTTCATGCTGCCAGCAGTCTAGCTGCCAGCCAGCTTGCTGCATCTCCTCCCCGTGTCAACAGTCCTGCTGTGTGCCCGTCTGCTGCAAGCCCATCTGCTGTGTGCCTGTCTGCTCTGGGGCCTCCTCTCTGTGCTGCCAGCAGTCTAGCTGCCAGCCAGCTTGCTGCACCACCTCCTGCTGCAGACCCTCCTCCTCCGTGTCCCTCCTCTGCCGCCCTGTGTGCAGACCCGCCCGCCGCGTGCCCGTCCCCTCCTGCTGTGTCCCCACCTCCTCCTGCCAGCCAAGCTGCGGCCGCCTGGCCTCCTGCGGGTCCCTCCTCTGCCGCCCCACATGTTCCCGCCTGGCCTGCTGAGGCCTCTGCTCAGGCCAGAAGTCCAGCTGCTGCCAGGCATGTCCCCCAGGGCCACTGGGCACTATGAGTCCCCCACCTCTCCCACTACTGGCCCCTCGGCTGCTCTGGTGTCTGTCTCTTCCTTGGAGATGCGTGCA